CATATTCCCGGTACCTACAACAGCGTCTGGCACATAGAAGGCATTTTTAAACATCCTTGCTGAGTGAACCAATATCCCAGAAACCTCTCACAGCTAGTTCATCTTACAGGAGAAACAGTATTAAAGAGTTAATTAAATGGCCAGGCGCGGTGGCTCACGCCTGTAATCCCAGCACATTGGGAGGCCGAGGCGGGCGGATCACTCGAGGTCAGGAGATCGACACCAGCCTGGCCAACATGGTGAAACCCCCTCTCTACTGAAAATACAAACATCAGCCAGGCGTGATGGTGGAAGCCTGTAATCCCAGCTACTCAGGAGGCTGAGGTGGGACAATCGCTTGAACCCGGGAGGCGGAGGTTGTAGTGAGCCAAGATCGCACCACTGCACAACAGCCTAGAAGACAGAGTGAGACCCTGTCTCAGAAAAAAATAAAAATAAAAATAAATAAATCTATAAGTAAATGACTCGCCAGTCAAAATAAACGGCAACTTTAGGGTTAAAGGCCCAATCTGGCTCCAAAGCTTGGGGTTTTAGTTACTACACTACATTGCTTCACTATATTTTACAATTTACTAGCTGCTTATAAGTATGAATTAAGGCTCAGAAGTCTAATTTTCCAGACTACTCGGAGGACTCTCGCCCCACTCCACTCCACAAAGATTCAGCTCAGCGACTCCTTCCTACTCTGACCTAGCCCCGCGTCCCGCTCTCAGTGGCTTGGGCAAGAGCGCCTGCGCGGTGAGCGGGTCCCATAAAACGCATTCTGGGATTGGTAGTCCATGTTCCTCCGGTCTCCAGCATTCAAAAGAAAAAGGGGGAAAAAAAACCATGCAAATTAGATATCTCTGAATTTCTTGCAAATTAAATAAGACGCAGATTCTGGCTCAGGAAAGTGATGCAAACGCGTCGTTTTCAAAGGAGAGACCCCAGCCTCGGGTCAGGCGCGGCGCAGACAGCGGCGCGGGGTCCTTGGCTGGGCGGGGCTTGCTCGCGGTGGCTTGTGGCTCCTTCCTGCGGTGCTTCTCTCTTTCGCTCAGGCCCGTGGCGCCGACAGGATGGGTGAGCTGTTGTGGCCGGTTTAAGGGCGCTGCTTTACGGAAGAACTAAAATATTTAATTTTTAGGCAAGTGTCGTGGACTTCGTACTGCTAGGAAGCTCCGTAGTCACCGACGAGACCAGAAGTGGCATGATAAACAGTATAAGAAAGCTCATTTGGGCACAGCCCTAAAGGCCAACCCTTTTGGAGGTGCTTCTCATGCAAAAGGAATCGTGCTGGAAAAAGTGTAAGTCCATTGCTCCCGTCAAGTTTTAGTTTCAGCTCACAGTGCTGTGCCTTTTGTATTTCAGAGGAGTTGAAGCCAAACAGCCAAATTCTGCCATTAGGAAGTGTGTAAGGGTCCAGCTGATCAAGAATGGCAAGAAAATCACAGCCTTTGTACCCAATGACGGTTGCTTGAACTTTATTGAGGTGAGTATTTCAACTCTATCGTACCTTCTGTTACACCAGAAATAAACTTCTTATTTTATTCCAGGAAAATGATGAAGTTCTGGTTGCTGGATTTGGTCGCAAAGGTCATGCTGTTGGTGATATTCCTGGAGTCCGCTTTAAGGTTGTCAAAGTAGCCAATGTTTCTCTTTTGGCCCTATACAAAGGCAAGAAGGAAAGACCAAGATCATAAATATTAATGGTGAAAACACTGTAGTAATAAATTTTCATATGCCAAAAAATGTTTGTATCTTACTGTCCCCTGTTCTCACCACGAAGATCATGTTCATTACCACCACCACCCCCCCTTATTTTTTTTATCCTAAACCAGCAAACGCAGGACCTGTACCAATTTTAGGAGACAATAAGACAGGGTTGTTTCAGGATTCTCTAGAGTTAATAACATTTGTAACCTGGCACAGTTTCCCTCATCCTGTGGAATAAGAAAATGGGATAGATCTGGAATAAATGTGCAGTATTGTAGTATTACTTTAAGAACTTTAAGGGAACTTCAAAAACTCACTGAAATTCTAGTGAGATACTTTCTTTTTTATTCTTGGTATTTTCCATATCGGGTGCAACACTTCAGTTACCAAATTTCATTGCACATAGATTATCTTAGGTACCCTTGGAAATGCACATTCTTGTATCCATCTTACAGGGGCCCAAGATGATAAATAGTAAACTCAAAATTGCTCCCCACTCTGTTTATTATTTAAAGGTGTCAGGATCTGTGTTGTAATGTGTCTACATTAATGTGTTTAGGAGAATACAGGCATTGGATCATTTAGTTGATGGAAGTATATGCCAGGCAAGGGAGATAAGGTATACGACAAGACTGATGTTTTCAGTATCTTCTCATGAGGTTGTCAGAGACCTTCATGTCTTCAAAGACTAGTCAGCAAATGAAGTGGTTTAGTGTAGAGACAAGATTGGTTGTGTTTTGATAATTTAAGCTAGGTATTGAGTACATGTGGATTTTGCTGTCCACAAATACTTGTTTCAGAGTTTTCATGGATACAGTGGCATGGTTGAAATGAAGCTGTGAGCCTTCTGCTTTAAATCTGATGTAAGAAACTCCTGTTAACAAATAGTAAGTATGGGTTAATTAGCCCTTTGATCAAAGCCTAGCTTTACATTGTTTAGGATCTTTGGAAAACAATTGGTTTGGTTGCCCACTTTCCGTAGGATCAAGAGCAGAACCTTTCACATGGCACAGAAGAACCCAGGTTGCGCTTCATACCTGCATATTCCAGCCTTAGCCTGCCATTTCTCTCCTTGGCACTTTGTGCTCCAGCAACACTGGTCTCAGTTGGTCATCCTCAAACTTGGGTTCCATATCCAGCCTCAGGACCTCTGTTCCTGTTACTATGGTTCCTTGCATGTCGCCTGCTCTTACTAAAGAGCTCGTGTGTTTTCCAGCACACTTCGGTTTATCTCTTGATGATGATGCTAGTCTCTCCCTCCGCAAGGGCGGAAAGGCTGCCTGTTGGTTTGTACCAGTGTTTCCTAACGTGTAGCTGCAGTCAGTATTTGGCTAAGCTGTTCCCAGGGGCTCAACAGATGCTTTCGGATGAGCCTTAACTGACCCAATCCTTTGTGATGCGGGAGAGATTGCTAGGCCTCGCTCACCTGGCCAGAACCAGGGAAAGAGGCCGCGGTTGCAGCGCGATTCCAGGCCCTGGGCGTCAGGCGCGGGGTGGGCAGCTCTCCCCGGGCGGTGGGGCCCTTGTGACCGCGAGGCGGGGCGCACCAGGAAGGGAGTGGGACAGCGCGGGCGCCCAGGGATGTGGCCTGGTTACCTGCCTTCTCTGATACGTCAAGACACCTTCAACAATGGCTTGCAGCTGTACCCTGTTGGCTGCACCCAGGACGCCCTTTTCACTGCTAAGCAGTCCTACCTGAGGCCCAGGGGCTGCCAGATTGACCCATAAATAATCTCCGGCGCCTCAGATCCAGAAGCTGCTGAGCCTGATCTTAGTGCCTTCTCCTTTCTCTGTGTGGCCCCCCAGCCCCTTTCCCCACTGCCTTGTGTCCAAGGCCCTTTCCTTCATGTATCCATGGAGGAGAGACAAAAATACACATCAATAAAATAAGATAGGGAATCCATAAATAGACATTCAGAAGTATGGCCAACGGATTTATCTTAAAACCAATGGAGGAAGAAGAGTTTCAATAAATGTTGTGGACTTCCATTTGTCAAAGACCAAAACAAAGGAACCCCAACCTTACATGTAATACAAACTTAACTCAAAATGGATCATATATCTAAATGTAAAATGGAAAGCTATAAAACTGAAAACAGACTATCTTTACAACCTAGGCGTAGGTATAGTTTTTAGACATTACACCAAAAGCACATGCCGTAAAAGAAAAAATAGATAAATTGGTGGATTTCATTAAAATTAAAAAACTTTTTCTCTCTGAAAAATCCTGTTAAGCTGGGCGCTGTGGTTCATGCCTGTAATCCCAGCACTTTGGGAGGCTGAGTTGGGAAGAAATTAATAGCTTGAGGCCAGGAGTTCAAGATCATCCTGGGCAGCAAAGTCATACACTCTTGAGGGAAGAGAGAGACCTTCTCATATTGTTTTATATTGTTTTATACTCAGTACCTGTTTTAAGAAAAAAACAAGGAAGTGAAATCAAAGACAGGCAGCCCGGCACCAGGCCTGAAACCAGCCCTGGGCCTGCCTGGCCTAAACCTAGTAGTTAAAAATCAACTTACGACTTAGAACCTGATGTTATCCGTAGATTCCAAGCATTGTATAAAAAAATTGTGAAACTCCCTGTTGTGTTCTGTACCAGTGCATGAAACCCCTGTCACATATCCCCTAGATTGCTCAATCAATCACGACCCTTTCATGTGAAATCTTTAGTGTTGTGAGCCCTTAAAAGGGACAGAAATTGTGCACTTGAGGAGCTCAGATTTTAAGGCTGTAGCTTGCCGATGCTCCCAGCTGAATAAAGCCCTTCCTTCTACAACTCTGAGAGGTTTTGTCTGCGGCTCGTCCTGC